TTATATCATTACTGTTTTATAGATGAGGAAATACAGAAGTTAAGTTGCTTTCCTGCAGTCACCCTGCTTTAGTTACTGGCTTATAACCATCTGGACCCAGGCACTCTTGATACTAATACTGCCTCCCAGAGTCATGCGTATAATAAGGAGTTAGATCAGAGCTGTTCATTAAAAGTATAAGGTGAGCCACTAATGAGAGCCTATGTGTAGCCTTACATTTTCTAGTAGCTACATCAGAAAATGTAAAAAGAAACTGGTGAAATTAATCTTATATATGCTTATATCTTAACCCAACACATGACGAATCCAACTGACTTACTACATCAGACTATTCTCATGTATTGCAATAATGTAATCAACATAAACATACTTAACAAGTTAGTTTACATTCATTTTAAAAATACTGAATTGTATGTCTGTTTTACACTTACAGAACATCTCAGGGATAGCCACATTTCAAGTGCTCAACAGCTGCCTGTGGCTCTTGAGGGGGAAGATCTTAAAAGGGAGCTTAGTTTTCCACCTTGATTCTGATGCCTCCCTGCCCCCGACTTATTTCCTTTGCCAATTAGAAGAAAATGCCGAACTGCCTTTGACTTTTCCGGTAGAGCCAATGTAGGTATTTCTGAACTGGGGGAGGACAGGTGGTTCGCCTGCAACCCTCTTCCCTCCTGCCAGCTAGGCTGGGAGTTAACGTTTTTGATTTCTGCTTTGAAAATGATTTAAGTAGGTTGCATGAATTAAGTAATTTATTCTAAATATCAAATTATGGGTGGAACGTCTTGCCTTATGCAAAGTTATGCAAAATTAGGAAGTCCCTGGCTTAATTGGTTAGAAATACATCTTGTAGTTTCAATTGCAGGGTTAGTAAATACATAGATGTCGACGGAGAGGGAGGAAACTTTTTTTTTTTTTTTTTGCCACTCTGTCCAAGGGTAGAGGCACAGCGTCAAAACAAACACGTCTTAAAGTAGCGTTCAAACAGCCCACCGAAGTTTCCCCTTAATATCCGGAACCGGTTGCCAAAAATTAAAAAAGGATGTGAAAAGATGCTACTCGCTTTTGGCCTCCCGGAGATGGCGCTATGAGGGTGACGGAGTTAATTAGTGCCTCCAAACGCCGTGTGTGAGCTCATCGAAGTCATGCTCTGCACACATATTATTTATAGCAGATCTGAGGCATGCATGGTGTTTGACATTTCTGTCTTTTAAGTAGGGGGACTTCAAAAAGTCGTGGGCATCCCCCTAGGCAAAGTGCAGTGGGCAGGGACCAGGCAGGGTGCGGGCGCAAGGCGAACGCGCAGACCACGAGTGTCCTGGCGCAGGTGCCGGGGGCGGCGGCTGCAACTCCGCAGCGTCCGCTCGGGAGGAGAGTTCGCGGCTGATCTCCGGATGCCTTGCAGATGCAAAATGTGTCTCTGGCCAGCAGGAGGAAGGAAGAGGAAGTGAGAGCAGCGGCAGCCGGCGGTGCAGCAGCCGGCCGACCCAGAGTGTAAGTGCGTGTGCTGGGGCGAGCGGGAGCGGCTTCTCTTTCTTTTTCTGTCATTCCTCATTAGGTATAGACACGTGTGGCCGTTTACGCTGTAGGATCCTCATTCCCACTGGCTTTGAACATTTTGGGGACTTACAATGCCGCCACCCGCGGACATCGTCAAGGTGGCCATAGAATGGCCGGGCGCCTACCCCAAACTCATGGAAATTGATCAGGTTAGTAACGTGACAGCATTGGGTGTCTATTTTAACAAGTATTTCCTTTTTTGTTATTTTGCAGAAAAAACCACTGTCTGCAATAATAAAGGAAGTCTGTGATGGGTAAGTGTTACTCAGGATTTATCTAAGGCATTTTTTCTAATCAGTATACGCTTGTATTTTTAAGGTGGTCTCTTGCCAACCATGAATATTTTGCACTCCAGCATGCCGATAGTTCAAACTTCTATATCACAGAAAAGGTAGGTCAACTACATTATTTAATATGGGATACAAAATTTACAAAGATTTTTTCTTCTTTTCCAGAACCGCAATGAGATAAAAAATGGCACTATCCTTCGATTAACCACATCTCCAGTAAGTTGATCTTAGCTTCTGACTTCCAGCAACAACACTCTTCCCTTTGCTTTTGCCCCATAAGGCTCAGAACGCCCAGCAGCTCCATGAACGAATCCAGTCCTCGAGTATGGATGCCAAGCTGGAAGCCCTGAAGGACTTGGCCAGCCTCTCCCGGGATGTCACGTTTGCCCAGGAGTTTATAAACCTGGACGGTATCTCTCTCCTCACGCAGATGGTGGAGAGCGGCACTGAGTAAGCGTCTTTTTTCCTAACTTCCACAGCTGGCTCCTCACATGGTTGTTTTTAAATTTTGCAGGCGATACCAGAAATTGCAGAAGATCATGAAGCCTTGGTAAGAATATTTGATCGATTGATATTGATGATTCTTGACTCTTGTGCCTCTCTGTCTTTTTCAGCTTTGGAGACATGCTGTCCTTCACCCTGACGGCCTTCGTTGAGCTGATGGACCATGGCATAGTGTCCTGGGATACATTTTCGGTGGCGTTCATTAAGAAGGTAAGGTGGACTCTGCCTCTTTAGGCTTTCCTAGCAGTCAATTGTGTCCCACTTGGATTTTCAGATAGCAAGTTTTGTGAACAAGTCAGCCATAGACATCTCGATCCTGCAGCGGTCCTTGGCCATTTTGGAGTCGATGGTGCTCAATAGCCATGACCTCTACCAGAAAGTGGCGCAGGAGATCACCATCGGCCAGCTCATTCCACACCTGCAAGGGTAAGCATGCCAAGATGCTCTGGGGAGGAGAACTGATTTTCTGAATTGTTCTCTATCTTTACAGGTCAGATCAAGAAATCCAAACCTATACTATTGCAGTGATTAATGCGCTTTTCCTGAAGGCTCCTGATGAGAGGAGGCAGGTAAGTTGCATTTCTTTAGTCTTATGGCTATGAGCCTTTGTGTGGGTGTGTTTTTCTTCCACAGGAGATGGCGAATATTTTGGCTCAGAAGCAACTGCGTTCCATCATTTTAACAGTGAGTACCTATGCGCTGTGACCTCTTTGTGGTAAAAAATTTCATTTGTGAACCATCTCCCTAGCATGTCATCCGAGCCCAGCGGGCCATCAACAATGAGATGGCGCACCAGCTGTATGTTCTACAAGTGCTCACCTTTAACCTCCTGGAAGACAGGATGATGACCAAAATGGACCCCCAGGACCAGGTGAGTGCTCATTGGACAGCAGTCAAAGCACATCCCTTTTCTTTTTACTCCCTGATTCCTTCAGGCTCAGAGGGACATCATATTTGAACTTCGAAGAATTGCTTTTGATGCTGAGTCTGAACCTAACAACAGCAGTGGCAGCATGGAGAAACGCAAGTCCATGTACACGCGAGATTATAAGAAGCTTGGGTTCATTGTAAGTAAGCTATCTCCAGTATGCGCTCTCCCTTCACCTTATCATGATTTTGTTTTACTCACAGAATCATGTCAACCCTGCCATGGACTTCACGCAGACTCCACCTGGGATGTTGGCTCTGGACAACATGCTGTACTTTGCCAAGCACCACCAAGATGCCTACATCCGGGTAAGCAAGAAGCCCCTTTTCAGATATTGTGTTCCTTTCTAATCTGTTCCCTTTCCCATTACAGATTGTGCTTGAGAACAGTAGTCGAGAAGACAAGCATGAATGTCCCTTTGGCCGCAGTAGTATAGAGCTGACCAAGATGCTATGTGAGATCTTGAAAGTGGGCGAGTTGCGTAAGTATACTTATTTCCCACATGGGTGTGAATTTTTCTCTTATTTTCCATCTCTTTCCTCCAGCTAGTGAGACCTGCAACGACTTCCACCCGATGTTCTTCACCCACGACAGATCCTTTGAGGAGTTTTTCTGCATCTGTATCCAGCTCCTGAACAAGACATGGAAGGAAATGAGGGCAACTTCTGAAGACTTCAACAAGGTAATGTGGATCTCGGATAGAGGCAGGGGATTCCCGCAGCGCTAAAGGGGCCTGCTGCATGGTCCCTTGGCTGTGTGCAGAAGGCAATTGGCAAGGTGGGGAAATGAGGAAGATTGCAATGATAGTTGCTTCAAGAATGGAGAAAGACAAACATCCCTGTGTAGACATGAATCTGTGTGCTGGGGATGACCTCATCCCTCTGGGGGTACGCTTGGAGCAGCTTTGTTCCTTTGTCTAAGTTGGAGCCACCAGCAGAGAGTTTTTCTTGGGACACGTTATCAAGGCGAATGTTTTCTTTCATAGCATTAGTTTGGGATGCCTTGTCAATATTGCAAGATCTGTCGGGGAAGGGGCCTTCCCTCCACCTGTCCAGGAGATTGGTACAGAGCAAATGAGATCAGGAATACTGCTCCACCTAGTCCGGTGGTTTCTTTGTGGATTATGGATGTGTTGTGATCATCTGCCCCGAGCTACGTCAAGAAGAATTTTTATTAAAATGAAAGATCCCTTTCCAAGAACTGAGTCATTAAGGTTATATGCAACATTTCTTGGTTTACAGTAAGCATTTGATCCTTTGAACTGAGATGTCCTTTAGTTTTCTATATCATAATGTCTCACAAGAGTGTGACTTTCACATTTCCATTTGTGTGTGAATAACCAGCAGAGGGAAGAGCATTGGCCAACTTAGAGCAGAAGCACTATCCATGCTTTCATAGAGAAGCAAAATCTTTGTCCTTAGATAAAGGCCTGATTAGCAATAATAACTATTGCAGCCTTTAGTACTTTTAATTTGCTGCTATATACAGCTGTGACTGTGGTCAGGCCCATCACCCATGACCACTCTCACCCAGCACTAAGGGCTGTGACTGTAAGAGTCGAAGGGTCTGGCCCTCAGTCATACTGTGGGGCTTTCATGGGCGTGCTTGGTGCATAACATAATCTCTGAATTTCACCTGCACTTAATATACTTGTTGGTCATTGCCTCCCTGTCACCTTCTCCCTGGATATACATCTCATCCTTGTTTCCCACTATATTTCTCATTTGTGGCATCTTGAACCAACACCAATTGAAAAGAAAGAAAATCAGGAAAAGGACCTAAGCTTCAGTCAGGTCCTAACCTGAGTTTCTTCCTCAGCACAGTGATCTCACTTGCCATATCATCTCTGTCATCCCAACGATCTGTCCTTTGCATCTTGGTCATCGATTGAATTCCTTGAAATAGACCCCAGTAATGCCCTTCTGTGGAGAGCACTGGTCTGGAAGCTGCAATCCAGAGCTGTCATGTGTCTGAGCAGCTATGCCGGAGGACAGGCTTGATTCAAGAAGGGAAGTGGAGAAAAGAAGCCCATTAATTTCCTTAGGATTATAACTGCAGCCTCCTAAGTGTACTTCGCTTGATTGTGAGAGACTTTGCATTTCAGGTGCAAATCATCCCTGGGAAAGAGGGAAGGAGGAGCAGGGAGGCCTTTGTTCAATCAAACCAAAAAAGAGAATTAAATCAGTAGTCTTTGAAATTGGCTAAGGGACTAAGGCCACTTTGCCCTGGATCATTTCAGCTCTTTCATGTGCTGCTGTGTGAAAGCCATCCAGTCCTCAGCTTTGCGAGCTGGGGACACCTGTTCCTCCAGGAGAAGGAGACCTCACCAGTTGTTACGGATTTGGGCATCAGATGTCTGCTTTCTGAGAGATCTCATTTATCCTGCTTTTCCTAAATTATAAATTCTGCATTTTGCAGAATAATATCTGCAAATAATAATGTTTCAGATATTATTGTTGTTGATCTAGGCACAGATAAGCTGTGTAGAAAATATTATGAAAGTTCTGCAGAGGACTGACTCTGGGGATGAGCATTCAGACACTTAAATCCTATAGAAGTTACATTTTGTAACATGAAGCACCAAGAGTTCCTTGTTAGCAAAGGAAGCCGGAGGCCCCAGGATGGAGGAGGTGGGCACAGCTGGTGGAGGGAGGTGACCATAGCTCTAGGGTCCCTGTGGCTTATCATGGCCATGTGCTCAGATTGGTGGCAGACATCCTGCCTGTTCAGGGCCCTGCCAGGTGACAGCAAGCCCCCCAGAGTGTCACTGTGAAACTTTTATCATAATTAGCCTATATGGCTGTGAAATCTCTTCAGCAAGACCTAAGAGCCAGGTTTTGGGTGCAGTTTCTTACCGTAGCTCTAATGCCATTTTTTGCATTGTTTACAGATCATAGACTAATGCTGGGGGTCACACCTCTATTGCCAAGTAGGGATGACAGTTTATGGCTCAGGACAGGCAGCTCCAGGCCTGAGGGCCAGAGGTTCCTGCCTCACATCCAAATAGCCATCAGGCAAGAGCAGATATCAGAGGAAAATCCAGGATGGGAAGGACAAGGAATTTTAATTTTCTACATTAAATACTTTCATCGTGTTTGCTTTTTTTCTCTTTTTTTCAGTACTATGCATGCCTTACTTATGTAACCAGAAAAATATATCAGGTATTTACATTTTTGTCATGCGTATATAACTTTTCTGTTGCTGATACAACAAATTACCACAAATTTAGTAGCTTAGACAATGCAAATTTATCTTACAGTTCATAGTTCAGAAGCCAGCAATGGATTTCACTAGGACAAAATCAAGGCGGCAGCAGAGCTGTGTTTCTTTCCAGAGGCTCTAGGAGAGAATTTGTTTCCTTGCCTTTTTCACTTTCTGGTGGTCACCTGCATTCCTTGGCTTATGTCCTTCTTGTCCATCTTCAAAGCCAGCAAAGACAGCTTGAGTCCTTCTCAGATGCCATCCCATCACCCTGATCCCTCTTCTGCCTTGGTCTTCCACCTTTAAGGACCTTGTGATTACATTGGGTGACCTGGATAATCCAGCATCATCTTCCCATCTTAAAGTTGGCTGATAATAACCTTAATTCTGTCTGCAACCCCAATTCCCCTGTGCTGCAGAAGGTAACGTATTCTCAGGTTCTGAGGATTGGAATGCAGGCACCAATGGGAAGCTGTTATTCTGCCTATTTCCAGTGTGTATTTGATTTGCAGCTATATTAGGTTTTTAGATGTGTAGATCAGTTTAAATTAATGAAACACGGACAGAGGAGCCTTTTGTTTGCTTTTCTTTTTGCTGGTAGACATGATACCTGTCACAGAGTTCTGCTAGTGACAGCTCAGATGCAGATATAATTATGTCCCTTTTCTTTTATGGCCCTGTTCCGCCTCCACTAGCCTTTTTAAAAAGGAAGCCTCTTTGTGACAGCTTCTGGTTCATTTTGAAGACTGCCTTTCTGATTTTTTTCTGCTGCCCATCTATCAGCCACTGTTCTGCTTTACTTGATAATAAGTTGGAGAAGAGAGAAGAGCTGAAAGTTAAATCAGTTCACTTTTCTTCTTGTTATTAACTTGGTAGCAGAGGAGATTGAATTTAGGAACAAATGTGAGTTGTGAGTTACTGATAGATTTAATGTTTTTTTCTTATTCTCTGACTGTCCAAATTCAAATTCAGAAATGTCTTTAAAAAAGCCCAACATGAAACATAATTTCTTTTCAACTTTCTTGGACACTATCTCAGGTTCTTGCCACTGTAAACAGAGCATGGAAGGTGGGTTTATTTGTCAACCCTGAGACCCAGGGCTCTGTGAGCAGGGCTTAGCTATCTGTCTTCTTTAGCTCCTCACTGGAGAAGGAGTGCCCCTCAATTTAAAATTTTGATTTGCCCAACAAACTATGCTGGATTCTATCAGAGGCAGGAATAGCTTCTGCAGCCCGCCTTCCTTGGGACACCAGTTTATAGATATCTAGTGCTTGGTAGTTAATGCCACTGCTGGAAGAGGGTGTTTGGAAAAGCAGCTGTCGTCTGCTCTTCCGGGCTTGGGAAGCAGCAGATGGAATGTTTTTTATTTATATAAGAGAAGTAGAATTGAAGAGTGATTAAAATATTTATGCTTTGAAAAGTACTTTCTTTCAGTTTCTCAATATAGCACTCTGCAGAATAATCCATTGATTCAGGCCATTGAGTGTGTGTTCTATCATTACCAATATTTTAGAGCATGCATTATTCATTTTTATGGGCATTAGAGAAGAGCTAAACTGCAGCTGGATACCTCAGCACACAAGTAGCCCCATAATCATTTCATTGAAATCCTCATTTTTGAGCGGGATAAGAAAGGGGACACAAGTAACTTGGATATTTTAGGTATGGGAATCTCATTTAAAGCATGTGTGGCTAACTACTCCACTGTAAAAAAAAAATGTAATGAGAGTATACACTTTAGAGTATATGTCTGTGTGTAGCAGTGTTTCTCAGCTTTAGCTGTACGTCAGAATCACCTGGGGGCTTTTGAAAACCCTGTTATCCCACCGGCCAACCGCACCACAGATTAATTAAATCATCGGGGGTGGCGGGGGAAGCTATGAATGAGTATTTTCATTAAGGTAGATTTGATCATTAAAGGTGATTTATGTTAATAGAATCGCCATCATTAACACATGTGATACTTATCACAAGCTACTGTAAATTTCGTGCATTGATGGAGTAGGATGCTTGTTGACCTGTGTGACCCAGGTTTTCATCCTGGATCTGCTATTCCAGAGCTCTATGTCTGAGAATCTAAAAATAATAATAGTTTTTAAAAGGATACATCACCCTGTCTTTTGGTGGGGTGATAATAAATTGAAGTAATTACTGTAAAAATGCTCTGAGGAAGTAAAAATGGTATATGTAGTTGTGGAGTGTTCTTTTGTACTGAATAAGATAAAGCCTGTCTATGAAAAATGAGTAAATTGCCCTTTTCACAAACAGACATTTTTTGGCTATGTTAAAAAAAAAAAGTGAAGCTATGAATTTCACAGTAAATTCTGAACTGAATTAGTAACCCATGTAACTTTGACAAAAATAGGCTTTAAGCTGAAATTTTCATGGATTTTGGAAGTGTCTTCCTCCAAACAACTTTATTAGGTACCTTAGTTTCCCGTGTGAAACACACGGTAGCAACCTAAAAAACAGCAGGTCCCATGATTTTCACATATTTAATGGCTGGTGAGAATTAAGTCCTCCCCAACAATTACTAGTTGCCCAGATCTCTTCGCTGATGATTGACGCTTTTATAAACCATCAAAATATTTGTTCCTAGCATTGGCGTTACTTTAGACGCTATCAAAATTGACATTATAAGCCAAGATCAGATGATTGTGCCATACTTTCAGATTACCAAAATGGAAGAAACTAATTTGAAAAATGAAGTCACTCTAGAGTAAAAGCACTATCTTGAAACTTTATCTAGCAGCATAATAAACTAAGCGCACACAATAGAGCTTAGAATCTCAGGCTTGCAAATGAAAAACCATCCCTTAAAATAGCAGAGACTGTGCACAGGGAGAACCCAGGCCCATTAAACAAAGCTGCAGCTGCCCCTGGCCAGGCTGTGAGCTTCAACCGAGTCAATGGGAGAAAATCTCAATTAGGAAGAACGGGAGAGCAGGACAGAAGGAAACATCCTGAGAAATCTCCTATGAAGATTATTCATAGGAAATAACCACCAGCTAGTCACATCTAGTGGATTATAGTGTGGGATAGAAAAGGGATTGTGTTTAAAACCTTAAAGGCAGCTAACACATGAATAAAAAAGGGAAATGTGTTTGCTTCTCAAACTGTTTGCAGCTTACTGACTTTCTGTGCATGCTTTTCAGGGGACAATTATATATTCAGGAGTCTCCTTACTAGGGCAGTTCAACTTCATAGTGGTGCAGACGGCGCTCTGTTGGTTAGCTGAGCTGGCCTAGGGAATGAAAGGTGGTCTGTAAGTCTCATCATGAATAAACATGAGTCTCCTCATTTGCGTGAGGCAGGTGACTGTAAAATATCTTGGAGCAAGCTGTGAAAGGAAGCTTTGTGCATCCATGCCCAGGGGAAGCTGGGAGGACTCAGCGTTGTTTATCTTCATTAGAATTCCATCTAGTGCTGCTGTTATTGATCTGAACTGGGCCTGGTGTGGCTAATAAAGTAGGTGTATGTTTTAATTGAAACATGAATATTTGAGTAGAGGAGAAGTCTTTTAAAGAGCCCTAATGTCCTACACTGAGCTTTTCCATTTTTCAACTGTCTAGGCGATTAAC